TACATCACCCACTTGGCACCCTCTAATCTCACATGCCATCCTCTTAACATTTTTAAAGGCTTCCCAATGTACTTGATCATGGTTTGATCTCTGTCTCTCCCTCCAGCCTCATCCTGTACCATGTAGGGAGTTTCCCTCTGCCCTTCTCCAGCCAAAATGACTCCGTAAGTACTTACTCACTGATTTATGTAGACATCTGATGAATGGCTTTCTCCCCAGTGGGCTGAGAGTTCCATGAGCACAGTATCTACGTGTGTTTATCCTCCACTAATTTTCTACCACCTAAATGTATGGCATATGCTATGTGATCAATATCTGTGACTGAATTTTAAAAAATGATTAGGTTAATTGTTCTGAACCAGAGCCATTTTTTCCCTCACTTCCCCAGCCTCCCAAAGAAACAGGTGGCAATGTTTGGGAATATTTTGGGTTGTCATAGCTGCCAGGCTTCTCTGGTGTCCAGTGGGTAATGGCCAGGGATGTTGCCAAACATCCTAGGGTGCACAAGACAGCCCACTGAAAGTTACCCTGCCCATTGTGTCAACAGTGCCAAGACTGAGAAATCCTGACCTAGATGAAAAAGAAGGAATATTTCTATTTTGATCATATTGAATTGGGTTCTGTAGAGTCAAGTCCTTACAGAAATAAATTTATTATCTCTGGATGCTGTGAGAGACTTAAACAGTCATGCATACACACACACTCAATGACTGTTACATTTCCTACAGGCAGGAGAAGCATATCTGAATGGTCTCTTGTACTCATCCAATGCCTGGCACAGGGCTGGGATTCAGTTTCTCAATAACACCTCTCTGGGAAAGCCTCACTTAACATAAAAAGGACCTCAAAACTGAGGGCAGCCCTTGAGCTGCACGAAAAGGACCACCTTATTTCACAAATGTGACCAAAGTGCAGCAAAGGTGAGTGACAGCACAGTAGAGCCCCGCCCACCTGCTGAGCCATGCCCCTTCCCTGTCACAATGGCCAAGGCCTTAAATACCCAGACTCCTGGCCCCCGGGCCTTGCAAAGCCCCTCATTTTGGCAGAACTTACCATGTCGACCAGCCGCAAATTAAAGAGTCATGGCATGAGGAGGAGCAAGAGCCGATCTCCTCACAAGGGAGTCAAGAGAGGTGGCAGCAAAAGAAAATACCGTAAGGGCAACCTGAAAAGTAGGAAACGGGGCGATGACGGTGAGTGAGGGATGGGGAGGAGATTGCCAAACTGTCTCTGTTGCAAACCTGTCCTTTCCCACAGCCAATCGCAATTACCGCTCCCACTTGTGAGCCCCCAGCGGGCTCTGCCCTGGTGCGCTTCACACAGCACCAAGCAGCAACAAGAACAGCAGAAGGGGAACTGCCAAGGAGACCTGATGTTAGATCAAAGCCAGAGAGGAGCCTATGGAATGTGGATCAAATGCCAGTTGTGACGAAATGAGGAATGTATATGTTGGCTGTTTTTCCCCAACATCTCAATAAAACTTTGAAAGCAGAAATGTTTACTTTGATCTTTTGGTTGGAAAGACTT